TGCTGGTTAGGTGAAATTTTCCAGTAGCAATCCAAAGTGGAAAGATTAATCCTATGCAGTTTGAGGTGTAAAAGCTATAGAAGTTCCTGGTGGCTTCTGGTTTTGTGGGGGAACTAGAGATGACCTTTAGCCTCTTAAATGGGCCAGCCCTGAAAGAGCTTCGAAGAGCAGGAGAGTAGTTACAAGCTGGCCAACAGGACATTCACCTCTTGATGAATTCAGTAACTTCATCTGGAACCCTTGAGTCCATTTGTGACTGGAGAAAACATACAAGACTTGTAAGTACCAGGAAGGCCTAGCATCCTTGTGATTCAGAAATAGTTATACAACTTATAGAATTTGGGGTTTTTAAATTAAATTGTATTTTTCTAATTAGCTGTTGAATTAGAATAAGATTTTCTGCTAAATAAGTGCATTGATGAAGAGAAAATAAGTTGAAGTGAGAGGTAAGATTTGTATCCCAAATAGGCATATTTTTCTTCCAAGGAAAAGTAGTCTCAAGTAAATGGAGAGCTATCCCTTGTTCTTGAGGATGACTCAAAACTGTAATATGGAAGTTCTCCCTAAATTAATCTTTACAATGCAACCTCAACCAAAATCCCAACTGCATTTTTTAAAACTAAATACAAAATAATCCTAAATTTTATTTGGAAAAATAAATATGGAAGAATATCCAGGAAACTGCCAAAAAAGAACATGAGGTGGGAATTTAAAATATAAATCACAGTAATTAAAACAGATACAGTCAGGCGAGGTGGCTCACGCCTGTAGGCTCACGCCTCCCAGCACTCTGGGAAGCTGAGGTGGGTGGATCACGAGGTCTGGAGATCAAGACCATCCTGGCTAACACGGTGAAACCCCGTCTCTACTAAAAATACAAAAAAATTAGCCGGGCGTGGTGGCAGGCGCCTATAGTTCCAGCGACTCCGAAGGCTGAGGCAGGAGTATGGCGTGAACCCGGGAGGTGGAGCTTGCAGTGAGCTGAGATCGCGCCACTGCACTGTACTCCAGCCTGGGAGACAGAGCAAGACTCCGTCTTAAAACAACAATAACAACAACAAAAAACAGATACTCGTGCAGGAATAGTCAGAGCTAATGAAAAACACAGACTAGAAAGTCCAAAATTAGGCCCCAGTGTATGTGATCATTTAGAATATAACAAAGAGAATGATTTAATTCCTTCTACAATAGTTATCTTGGACAAAGGCAAGATAACTTAGAACACCATTTGGTGAATTTGGAGCTTTGAAGGGAAGCGTTTGTCCTTTGTGTGGTGGTGGGCAGCTAGGCTATCCTTTGGTAATCACAGACTTTAATCCAGTATATAAGGGTTTCTCTTTCCACGAGTAGAGGTGCTGCAAAACACTTTTTAAGCTTGGTGCACTATTCAAATAAACCTGGAGAGGTAAGACTATGGCCTGCATCTATGTATGGGCCTTTGATGGAGCTTCCAAATTCTTTCAGGTTGCTTTCTTGACTGGCTTCTCTTGCAGCCTATGCTGTAATATCCTGAGGTTGTCCAAGAATGGAGTAAAGATGAAATTGCCAATGGGAAGCAGGGAAGGAATGCGCGGCATTTCCTTCAATATAGACCCATCATCTAACCACTGTCTCCACTGCCTCTACCACCACCCTACTCCAATCACCATCCTCTCCCACTTACATTATTACAACTGCCCATTAACTAGTCTCCCTGCTTTTGCTCCAAACCCTACAATCTATTTTAAATACAGCAACCAGAGTGATCTTTTTCAATACTTATGACAGTTCTTGTTACTCTTCAACTCAAATCCTCATATAGCTTTTCATCTTACCATAATAAAATACAAAATCCTCACAGAGTTCTACAAGATAGCACATGATTTGGCCCTGAAATACCTCTCTGACCTCACATCCTACCATTATTTATTTCTCTCAGTGTACTCCAGGCACATAATTTTCCTTGCTATTCTGCAAACATACCAAGTATACTCTCACTGCCCCCCATCCCAGCTTTTTTTTTTTTTTCCATTTGCTGTTTCCTTTGCCTGTATGCATTTTCTCCAGATTCCCGCATGGCTCACACTCACACTCCCTTATGTCCTTCATTTCTTTGCCCAGATTCCACCTTATCATCTGATAAGGTCCTGATCTTCTTTTTCCTCCCACCGCTGTCATTCTCTGTCTGGGGTTCTGTCTTATGCCTTCAATATGAATATTAACAAAGAGTCAATGAATGAACAAAGAGTCCAATGTATTAGGATAATTTGCTGGCTGTATTTTTCTTTGTGGTGCTAGCTTGGGTCCCATCCCTCCTTCTTGACTCAGTGTCTTCGTCCATTTTGTGCTGCTATAATAAAATACCTGAAAATGGGCAATTTAAAAACAACAGAAATGTATTTCTCACAGGTCTAGAGGCTAGGAAGTCTAAGATCAAGGCATCAGCATCTGGTGTCTGCTTCCACGATGATGCCTTGAAGTCTGCCTCCTCTGGAGAGAAGGAACAGTATGTACTCACATGGCCAAGTCAGAAGGGCAAAAAAGGGATGAACTTTCTCCATCAAGCCCTTTAAATGCACAGCTAATGGGCAGCTAATGCCATTTGGAAGGGGAGGAGCCCTCATAACCAAATTACCTCTTAAAGGCCCACCTCTTAATACTATCATATTGGCAACACCTGAAGTTTGAAGGGGACACATTCAAACCGTAGCATTCAGCATGGTAGGGCAATGTCCTCAATTTACAAAGCATGAGTACAAATACAGACTGTGTGCAATTTTCTGGTGCATTTCTCAAACTCCTTTGATTTGGTCCCTTATATATAATACACAGCTACCCCTTCCCAACCACTGCTTCTCTCAATTTGAAGATTTTTTAGAATTGTTTGGTGAAACTTCTTTCCCTGGTACCTTGAATTTTGGTCTGTAATATGGTTTGGCTGTGCCCCCACCCAAAATTTCATCTTGAATTGTAATAATCCCCACATTTCAAGGGCGAGACTAGGTGGACATAATTGAATCATGGGGGCAGTTTCCCCCATGTGTTCTTGTGATAGTGAATTCTCACAAGATCTGATGATTCTACAAGGGGCTTCCCCCTTCACTCAGCTCTCATTCTGTCTCTTGCTGCCATGTGAAGAAGGTTGGTTTGCTTCCCCTTCTGCTGTAATTATAAGTTTCCTGAGGCCTTCCCAGCCATATGAAACTGTGAGTCAATTAAACCTCTTTCCTTTATAAATTATCCAGTCTCGGGCATGTGTTTATTAGCAATGTGAGAACAGACTCTGGTTTGTGTTAATGGGCTTTTTTCTCAATCTGATGTTGTCTGTGTCATATTTAAAGACTTCTCTCAATATTTCTGGCAATCATTGCTCTTTTTGTAGCACTGCTATATTCTTTTCTTGTTTTCATATTTCTGTAGTCATTCTAGTGAGATTTGGGGAGGGAAGATAGGTAAATACATGGACTCAAATCATCATCTTTTTTCTTAACATTTTAATTTATGTATATGCCAGCACATGTACATAATTTAGCATAAATGAATAAAAATGAGCATATAAATGCCTTTAAAATAAAAATTTAAGTAGAATTTCATTGAAGTATAGCATACATCCAGAAATCACACACATCATAGGTATCTAATTTTATTTTCAAATTGAACATAACCAGCACCTAGATCAAATAATACATTGTTATGAACACTCTATAAGCCCCTCTTTTTGCCTCCTCTTAGTTGCTCTTCCCTGAAAGGTAACCAATATCCTAACTTCTAACACTACAGTTTGTTTTAAAATCTTACATGAATTGAGTCATACTCATTATGAGTATTACTCATTGTGTGTCTCTTCTTTTGTTCAACATTTGTTTACGTGAAACTCACTTATGTTGCAAATAACAGTAGTTGTTTCTTTCTCATTCCACTTTTAGGTAGAAACCCCAAAGAAATTTGTAGCTATGACCTGTATGACAAAATGTTCAGAGAAGCACTATTTAACCCCCAACTGGAAACAGTCAAAATGTGTACCCATAGTAGAAATAATAAATAAATGTCTATACATTCATACTAGGCAATTCTAAACATGCTTTTTTAAAAGTATCATTTTTTCTTTTCCATTTTTGCCTAGATCTCTCCCATCCAGCTTTACATTTGTATTCTGGCCACAAAGGCTTTCACCTGCATCTAAGGAAACTCATATTAACAACTTAGTATATATCTTTCCATATTTTCTCCTGACAATAATTATACATATACATGCATTTACATATATACACATGTATACACACATGCCTATGGGGGAGTTGTTATTGTAAAGAAAGGGATTATACTGTATACCATTTTCTAAATCTCGCTTTGTCAGTTCATTATATTAAAGGCAGGATTCTTATATTTTTTAGATAGTATGTATCTGGAATAATATACAGAAAATATTACAAATTATGAAAGTTGGATTAAGTTTCATCCAACTGAAGTATTAGTTGGTTCATATTCTCTAGAATGAAGGAGAAGTTGGAGTATTTATTTTAATAAACACTTATTACTATGCCAAAAATGTTGCTAAGCCCTAAGGATTCTTCTCTTTGCAGTCTAGGTATACTTAGAGAACTGTGTTCACGTTTAGACACCGCAGTGTAATACAAAGGACAACTAGAGCCTGTTCAAAGGAGAGAAACATGAGTATATAGTGAGAGAACTAACAACTTGAACTGGGAGTAAGATAAGAGTGTAGATGAGAGATGACCATTTTCTTCAAGTATTGAAGGCTCATCGTGTGGAAAAAAAGTTATACCGAGGAGGTATACTGACAACAAAAGGGAAGGAATTATGGTATTTATTTCATTTTTTCATTTTCCTTAAAAGTTATAATATTATGATCACTGTTTTTAATGGAAGATGATTGAAAGTGAAAACCTAAACCAAGAAGAAATAATTAAAGAACTGGTGAGTCAAAGTCAAATTTCTTTTAAATAACAGGTAATGACCAAATTTCTTTCCTTTAAAACAGTGTTTGTGCAATGGCTTATCTTATGAGATGGTTGGACAAGAAGGATCAGATACATCAAAGTTGGAGATGTTTTTCTTAGGGTATCCTCGTATAGTTGGATTATCATTATTTCCTAATTTAACGAGTCTTACCATTGTTGCTCAAGATATAAAAGAAATTTCAGGGTTAGAGCCTTGTTTACAACTTAAAGAACTTTGGATTGCTGAGTGCTGCATAGAGGTAAGTGTAAACATAAAACCTCACATGGAGTACTAACATTATTCAGTCTCCTTTTCTTTTACAGAAAATTGAAGGTCTTCAAGAATGTAGAAATTTGGAAAAACTATATTTATATTTTAATAAAATTTCCAAAATAGAAAATTTAGAGAAATTAATCAAATTGAAGGTTCTTTGGCTGAACCACAATACAATTAAAAATATTGAGGTAAGATAATAATTTCAATTATCTATATGTAATGTTCTAAATAATATGTTGTCTAAATTTTTAGGGTTTGCAAACTTTGAAGAATTTAAAAGATCTCAACCTTGCTGGAAATCTAATAAATAGCATTGGTATGTACTATTTCATTTGGAATCTGAGATAAATAATTGAATTCTTTTCGTCTATTTTTTAAAGGTCGATGTCTTGACTCCAATGAACAACTGGAAAGATTAAACCTTTCTGGTAACCAAATATGTTCTTTCAAGGTATGTTTAAGTGGAATAATTAATTTTTATTTTTAACTGAACATTATCTTTGCTGGCATTTTAGGAACTCACGAACTTAACCAGGCTGCCTTGCTTAAAGGATTTATGTCTGAATGACCCTCAATATACAACCAATCCAGTTTGTCTTCTGTGTAATTATTCCACACATGTATTATATCATTTGCCTTGCCTTCAAAGATTTGACACATTGGATGTGTCAGCAAAGCAAATCAAGGAACTGGCAGATGTAAGTACATCCCTAATCAGGCATCTGTGATTTAATTTTTTGTTGTTTTCTTTCTTACTTTTAGACCACAGCAATGAAAAAAATAATGTATTATAATATGCGTATAAAAACTCTTCAGAGGCATCTTAAAGAAGACCTTGAAAAACTGAATGATCAAAAATGCAAATTACAAAAGTTGCCAGAAGAACGAGTAAAATTATTCAGCTTTGTGAAGAAAACTGTAAGATTTAATAATGTAAAATCCCAGTGGCCTATTTTGCTCTCTGACACATTGTTTTCCACAGTTGGAACGAGAACTGGCTGAACTCAAGGGCTCGGGCAAAGGGCACAGTGATGGATCCAATAACAGTAAAGTAACTGATCCTGAAACACTGAAGAGTTGTGAAACTGTCACTGAAGAACCAAGTCTTCAACAGAAGATATTGGCCAAACTAAATGCCTTGAATGAAAGGGTAACATTCTGGAACAAAAAACTAGATGAGTATGTTTAATTAATTATCTAGTTGTTCTGATCTAATAGCTGTATGTATTTTTCTCTCCAATAGAATTGAAGCAATTTATCATATTGAAGTAAAACAAAAGAAGAAAAGTCATGGCTTATTGATCCCACTTTTGTTAATTGAGTTAGAGACTGTGGGAAATTTCCATTTTGAAGAAGGCACTCGATCTGATGACTGGTAAATCTGTTAGAAATTTAGTATAGCTTTAATTCATGTATATTCTGTATGTATTCCCACATAGGTTTAATTTCTGCTATGAATTAATTCTGTCACGTTTTTGTGCCTGGGACTTCAGAACATACGGTATTACAGGAGTAAAAGTAAAACGCATCATTAAAGTTAACAACCGTATTCTGAGACTAAAATTCGAAGAGAAATTTCAAAAGTTTTTGGAGAATGAAGATATGCATGATTCAGAGTAAGAAGCTGAATTCTTTATGGAACAACTTTCTCAAACTTTTTCTGTTTCAATTATTCTTAAGGAGCTACCGAAGGATGCTGGAATGCCTTTTTTATGTTTTTGATCCTGAAGTTTCAGTGAAGAAAAAGCATCTTCTACAAATACTTGAAAAAGGATTCAAAGACAGTGAAACAAGCAAGGTAGCATAAAATGTCATTTAGAATAATGCTTTAAAAATACTCAGACTTTGTTTTTTCTTTGCAGCTGCCTCTCAAAAAAGAAGCCATCATTGTTTCTAACAGTCTAAGTATAAGTGAGTGTCCCAGAATTGAATTTTTACAGCAAAAGCACAAAGATGAGAAGAAAATCTCTCTTAAGCATGAGCTCTTCAGACATGGTAAATACAAATATGCCATGTTTCTGAACTTTCTTAAGAATTACTTCTGTTTTTTTATATTTAGGCATCCTCCTCATTACAAAAGTTTTCCTTGGCCAGAGTGTTCAGGCCCATGAAAAAGAATCCATCAGTCAATCCAACTATCCAATGGTTAATTCAGTGTTCATTCCTCGGAAATATTTACTAAGTATGTCTATCATAAAGATTAATGTGGTTTTAGTTTGCTTTGCTTGTTTTTGCTTTTACTCTAGATTCTGTCATGGGACAAAGAAACTGTGATTGCAGTGTTCGGCAGTGCAAGTGGTTTGTCTTTGATCATGACCTTGTTTTGCCGGAATATGTTGTTGAATTTGAGTATATTACAATGGTATGAATTGTTACATATTCTTAAAGACTAATTGATTTTGCAATGTTTTTAATACATTTTTTAGGTCAAGGCACCCTCTTTATTTTCTGTATTCAACAATGTTATTCTAGAAGAAAGCAAAAAAAACCCAGAAGTATCAGTATTTTCCAAGGATTTGAAATTTGATGATGAAGTTATAAAAATGGAGCCCAGAATCAAGGCCCGACCAAAACTGATTAGTTTGGATGATAAAACAATACTTTCCCTTGCAAAGACTAGCGTTTACAGTCATATTGTGGTGAGTATTGTGAGAAATACAGCTTTGAGACATATTTTTTAATGTATATTTTATTTTGCTTCAGAGTCTGAATCTACATGGAAACAGCTTGAGTAAATTGAGAGATCTCTCCAAGTTAACAGGACTTCGAAAACTAAACATTAGCTTTAATGAATTTACCTGTTTAGATGATGTATACCACTTGGTAAGAATTGTTCCTTTGAATCTAAAAAAGTGCTTAGCATCACTTTTATTTATATGTGTTGCAGTATAACCTTGAATATTTGGATGCAAGCCATAACCATGTGATAACCCTTGAGGGATTTAGAGGTCTGATGAAACTGAAGCACTTAGACTTGAGCTGGAATCAACTGAAAAAATCTGGCAATGAAATAAATATGTTATGCAAACACACCACAAGCCTTCTCACTCTTGATATTCAACATAATCCATGGCAAAAGGTATGCCACAGACATGTTACTAAAAAGCAAACTTATAAAAAATTTTTTTTTTGTTTTTCCCAAGCCAGCCACATTGAGGCTGAGTGTTATTGGCAGATTAAAGACTCTTACCCATTTAAATGGAGTCTTCATTTCTGAAGAAGAAGCAACAGCAGCTATGAAATTTATTGCAGGAACAAGGATTACTCAGGTTGGATTTTACTGTTTACTATTCATTGTGCTCTTTTTTCACTGTATTTTTTAAATTTTATTAGTTATCTCTCTTACGGCATTCTAGTACTAAAGAGGAGAGACCACGGATACTTAGTATATGGCCTTCTGCCAAAATTCTGACGCAGGTTTCAAAGTTAGGACCTCATTTACATCTGAGTGGAAACTGCTACTTGAAGGTAAAGGCTAATTCTATTAAACCTAATATAAAAGAAATAACATACAATGTAAATTATTCTACAGATAACTGCCTTAAATTTAGATGGACAACATCTTTTTGAAATCACAAATTTAGAAAAATTGGAAAATTTGAAATGGGCATCATTCAGCAATAATAATCTCACTAAAATGGAGGGTCTGGAATCCTGTATTAACTTGGAAGAGCTCACATTAGATGGAAACTGCATCTCAAAGATAGAAGGTAAGGTACTTAAGAACTTTGAAGTCTCAAAAGAATCTTTTCTTGAATTTGCTTATTTTTCTAGGTATTTCCAAGATGACTAAATTAACTCGCCTCAGCATAAATAATAATCTTCTCACTGGTTGGGAAGAGCATACCTTTGATAACATGCTTCATCTTCACTCGCTTTCTCTTGAGAACAACAGAATCACTTCATTGAGTGGTTTACAAAAATCTTTTACTCTTGTTGAGTTATACATAAGCAATAACTATATTGCTGTCAATCAGGAGATGCACAATTTAAAGGTAATCATCTGGGTAGTAATTTTTTTGTTTTTATATAGATGAATATATGTATTTTATTACCTAGGGTTTATGCAACTTGGTCATTCTAGACATGTGTGGGAACATCATTATATGGAATCAAGAAAACTACCGGTTGTTTGTAATATTTCATCTTCCAGAACTGAAAGCTTTGGATGGGATACCAATTGTAAGTTGATTTATGACTCACAACATTTGGTCCAGGACATCATTTTCTAAATATCTTCATATAGGAACCATCAGAGACTGACAGTGCAAAAGATTTGTTTGGTGGTAGACTTACTTCTGACATGATTGCAGAACGACAAGGACATTCCAACTTCAAACAAATGCAAGAACTAAATTGGACTTCATCATCTATTAGGTACAATCATTTTATTATATGCCTTTTTACATATAATAGCTGTATTTACTTTGTCTAAATTCAGAACAGTGGATTTGATTCCAGTCGACCAATTTAGAAATGTGTGTAATGTGAATCTACAGAACAATCATCTTACCTCATTCAGTGGATTAATCTATCTACCTAATGTGAAGGTAAGTCATTCACAAATTTTTCTTTCTTTCAAGATTTCTGATTAATAAGATATTCTTTCTGTAGGTCTTATGCCTTAACTATAATCATATTGAATCAATCATGCCCAGACTAAAGCCTCAGACTCACTTAACCAGTAGACAACTACTGTACCAGAAAGTGCCTTCAAGTGGCTATGGACAGCAAGGAATTTCAAAAACAAACAGGTAGTATTCTTTATTTTTATGATTATAACTAATTTATGGCCTCAAACTTACCTATGTGTTTCAGAGATATAATGAGCAGTGAAAATTTGCCTCCAATAATGCACAGTTTAGAAGTTCTTCATTTGGGCTACAATGGAATTTGTAATTTGATCCAGCTACAACTTAACAGACTAAGAAATTTAAAATTCCTCTTTCTACAGGGTGAGTAGAAACACTGTTACTGTATAAGTCTTCACTTGATATATCATGACTTATCTCTTTTTAGGTAATGAAATCAGCCAAGTTGAAGGGCTTGACAACTTAGTAGTCCTTCAAGAATTGGTAGTGGACCATAACCGCATCCGATCATTTAATGACAGTGCTTTTGCCAAACCAAGTTCTTTATTGGCACTTCACTTGGAGGAAAACAGACTACGAGAACTGGGCAAATTACAATCTTTGGTAAAACTAGAGAAACTCTTCCTAGGATATAATAAAATCCAGGTAACATTATTATTTTTTTATTATGGGATTTAAAATAATAACTTACTGATTAACTTTTGAATAGGATATCACAGAACTGGAAAAACTTGACGTTATCTCTACTCTCAGGGAGCTTACAGTGTATGGCAATCCAGTGAGTATGTTACCATTCTAATTTATTAGTTAAGGAATAAATTGTTATTTTTAACTTTATTCAGATTTGTAGAAAAATGCTACATCGCCACATGCTTATATTTCGACTGCCTAACTTACAGATGTTAGATGGAAGTCCTGTGAATTCAGATGATAGGGCAAAAGCTGAATTTCACCTCGCTGAACTACAAGCAAAGAAAAACTCGGTAATAATTATATTATTTACAATTTTCCTTTTGATGTTATTAACTGTTTTATTTTATTATGTAGCTTATTCCTGTTACCCACTCTCCTATGGATGGCAGATCATTTGGCCAAGTGAAAACTCCTCCCATAGAGATAACAAATGTACTTCTGCCTAGTGGATTCAGCCATTACTTGGGATCTGACGTCACTTTAACTCCTGAAGTTGAAGGTATTTTGACAATTTCAGATAGAATGTAAAAGTAATTTTTCAAATTTCTAATTTCTAATTTCAGACAAAAAAAACAAGAATGCTGGGATTCTGACAAATAATCCTCGGAGCATCCATGCAGAAATAGCTTTTCGGCAACTCAGAGGGATAAGTATCTCTCCATCTCTTTTATCACATCAGAATATTGCATCTCCTACTGCACAAATATACCAGAGCAACCAAGATAAGAGAAGGTAAAGCTATTTTCTCTGTGTTTTAATATCATCTATTTGACTAATTAAATCTTATTTCTTACAGAATTTTTGGGAGCAACTTTCCAAGATCAAATCGAATGTAACTGCCTAAAGAGAAATGAGCATACACCAAGAAACTCACCTGTTTAGTAGTTGTACAAAAACTAGCGGACAGTGGTCAGTTAAAAAAAAAAAAAAAAGATAATCATGTTACTTAAGTTACTGAAGCACTTCAGTTCCATATGAAGATAATCTATTACCCTTCATGAACTTGATTTAATATCACCTCTCTTAAACTTTCTTTATGGTTATCTTTAGTTATTTGTTTGAATTTCTATATCATAAAAATCATCAACTATTACATCAGACTACAATTTGAAAAGACAAAAGTGACATGAAACAAAGTCCAGAGAACTGAATGCTTAGTTCTAGTATTAGAAACATTTAGTCATGAAATGTCATTATGAAAAGTCATAGGAAGATATTGAGAAAAGATAACTTTAGGAAATAGGCATACTTTCATTTGTAGAGTATCTATTCATTTGAGATTACACAAAACTACAGCACATTTCTTACCAAACACAACTATTACTAAAGCAAGATGAGTTTTGCTAGTTGAACTACAGATTGGTTTTTAGGACTGTATTTTTTTAAAAAATACCCTCAAACCAGATCGGCCCTCAAAATTGTTTAGAGATGCAAATTGTGGGCATCAATAGTAGTTTCTAAATGTGGCTAACCGTGGGTGCAACCAGTCCTTCATGCTCTAAGAATAAAAAAAGCGTCCGATTTCAAATACAAATCATTTAATTACACCTACAGTGATACAAGTTTACAAGTAGTTTCAGGCTGAAGAGAACATGTATTCAAACTGAGTGGACACATTTAAAAATATGACCTTCAATAATTATACTTCACTGAACTTTTCTAAACTATTACATTGCATAGTACTAGGACGTATCACAGATTAATCAAATGTGGTTATGAATTTGCTTGTTACAGTTACTAAAATTGATAACCAAATTGCCAATCATATTTTGATATAAATGAGCTCCATCATTCATGAAGTATTCTATTCAAAATTTTAAAGTTATTGGCTCAACAGTACACATAGTTTCATAATATTTTATACTTTCCTTACACGAAAATAAATTATTTTAACTAAAATATGTAGACTTTATAATCTGTCTGGAAATAGTTTTAAAGGTACTTTGGAAATGATATAATTCCAATGTCTATGCAACAATTTTGTATTTTTCTTTTTAAATGCTGTATGTCTTTACTTTAATCATGTAATATTTAAAAGTTCAAACCTAATTACAGATTGATTTTGCTCTTTGTAATGTGTGGTTTTTAAACAACTATTACATTTAGGTGGAAATAGGATCTTTTGTTTAAAAACAACTATGCAGTTCTTAAGATGTCCAGAAGATGTCTTTGTTGCCCTTTAGTTTTGACAACTGCTTTCATTATAGTGTTGTGACAGTCTACTCTTCACTATTTATTACTAAATTGGCATCATCTTCTTTTTTTCTTTTATGATTATGTATAAATTAAATGCTGAATATATGTTACTTTTATAATAAAAAGTGTCTTAAAATAACAAAGTGGGAAAATAAATGTAATAGGTTTCACTGGAGAAAAATGTTCAGAATAGAAATATATAAAGCAGAAAAAACATAACTTACACTGTATTCACTTAGCATTTTGGCATATTTTCTTTTAGCCATTTTTCCTATGGACTTTTAATACATTTGAGATCTTCATGTGATTTTTATGTACACATTGTTAAATTTTGAGCTATTTATAATTCTTAAAAATTGTTAATTAAATGTCATCTGAGCCGGGCGCAGTGGCTCACATCTGTAATCCCAGCACTTTGGGAGGCCAAGGCAGGCAGATCACAAGGTCAGAAGTTCGAGACCAGCCTGGCCAATATGGTGAAACCCCATCTCTACTAAAAATACAAAAATTAGCCAGGCGTGGTGGTGTGCTCCTGTAGTCCCAGCTACTAGGGAGGCTGAGGCAGACAAATTGAGCAAGACTCCATCTCAAAAAAAAATTTTTTTTTCATCTAAATTTCTGAGTAGCTGGAATTACACCACCACGCCAGGTGCAGTGGTTCACGCCTGTAATCCCAGAACTTTAGGCGGCCAAGGTGGGCAGATCACCTGAGGTCAGGAGTTCAAGACCAGCCTGGCCAACAAGGCAAAGCCCCATCCCTACTAAAAATACAAAAATTAACTGGGAATGGTGGCGTACACCTGTAATCTCAGCTACTCAGGAGGCTAAGGCAGGAGAATCGCTTGAACCAGGGAGGCAGAGGTTGCAGTGAGCTGAGATGGCACCACTGCACTCCAGCCTGGGTGACAGAGTGAGACTCCCTCTCAAAAAAAAAAAAAAAAAAACTGTAAAAGAGAGTAAACTATTTATTCATCAAGGTATTTCACTTAGATAAAATGTATAATTTATCCAGTAAAGTTATTATGTCTTTGCTCCCAGCAAATGTCTTGATTTATTTTGCAAGCAAATGTATGATTATATAACTTGTTTTCATTAAAGACAATTCCACAAACAACCTGGTAAGCTAGAAATTAAGGCACTTTATAGATTAGAAGCCTCCAAAGCTGAACCGAATACAGGCAGTGTGAAATTAGTCTGATTTCTATATATAAAATTAACTGCGATTAATTGTCCAATACAAACTTTACTATTTACTTCCATTTTTAAAAAAATTTTTGTAGAGATGGAGTCTCACTATATTGCCCAGGCTGGTCTCAAACTCCTGGCTTCATGTAATCCTCCTGCCTCGGCTCCCGCAACGTGCTGGGATTATAGGCATGAGCCACCATGCCTGGCCATTTACTTCTAATTTTTCTAGTCTTAGATTTTTCTGACTATTGACACAAAATTAACTGATTGTGAATATATTTTTGCCTAGAATATCTAGTGTGCACTATGTATGTGTGTTTGCAGGCACTCCTGACTAGTTTACAAATAACCCTTATATTTAAGTAACATGCCATTTCACTCTTCATAAGCTATCTTACATTATGAAAAGTGTTTAATGTTTTAAAACATTAGATCTCACTCTTAGTCATGCTCTAGGCTCTTGGCTTCAATTAAATATTACTTACATAAAGGGAGGTAAGATTATTATAATATTCTATTAGTAGAAGCAAGCACTTACGGCCAAATTCCTTTGGTTATTCAGTGAAGCTAACCAAATCATTTTGGTTATGGGCTAGAAACCGGCTGGTTTTTCTGATGCCTTACTATAAAACTTAGAGCTTCTGGACCACCTGCAAGTGCTAACTATGTGTTCATTTTTCTACATTTTCCTCCCTTCTCCATTATTGAAGTATTTTTGAAGAAAAACCTACGCTGAACTGCAATTTAAATTCTCAGTTGCCTTTTAGAACTAGGTCAGTAAGAAATACCACAGCTATTTTATTAGTAATATTATTTCTGCAAGTTTTTACTTTACAAATATGTAAATTATACCATTCTACTGTTACTGTTTTTCTTTCCATTGTGAATAAAATTGTTTTGTAAACTACTCAAAAGACATTTCTCAGACTTAATTTACGC